TTTTCCCTCATTTCAACAACAACAAAATCACCTCTCAGTTGTCCAATAATAACTACAGCCTGAAAATCATAATCTTGGGGGTAAAAATAAGCTGTACTTCACAAAGCAGTGAGAATCAAAGCCCAACCAAGGCACTGAACAAACGCTGGGGATGGGAAGGTGTCTGTTTCTTCCAACACGTATTTTGAAAGGCTGACCGCCTACTTTGTTTCAGACTTTGGATGATCATGGAAGTTCTCAAAAGCTAGCAACTCCTCTTCCAACTATTGTTTACAGCCTTAAGACAAGTAGTTCCCCATGTGACCCCAGGTGGGCCCTGAACTTGGGATAACCAGGACAGGAGACTTGGAGCAGGAGGTGCGGGGGCGAGGAGGGCTCTCTCCCGGGCGATTGGTCCTAACCCGAGGTTCCCTCGTGGCAAGCTGAGCCGACTCCCCACTCGTGGGCTGATGCCCGAGGCAGACGCGGCAGGCAGGCGGCTTCGGGAGCGCATATCTGCACCCATGGGGACGATGGCAGGCTGGCGAAGGGAGAGAGGTGGCGGCAGGACTACCATTTGAGGCTCTCAAATGGTGTGGGGAAGAGGGAAGGAGAGGCGCGAAAAGGAGGAAAACCCCTGGAGACGCTGTGTCGGGCGGAGGCTAGGGAGACCGGCTTCGCGCTCCAACGACGCGCATCACTCAGACTCCAAGGCAAGTGCCCGGGGCTAGATTTTCCGTCCCCTGGGGCTCTGGGGATCTCTGAGTCCATCCCAGGGCCCTCCAGGAACGCCTTCGGGAGCGCAGCCCGGCCCCGCCGCTGCCGCTGTCACCCGTGGCCGCTCCCGCCTCGGTTCGTTTGTCTCCTCCCTCTAACGGCTCCGGCAGCAACCGGCGTCGGTGGCGTGGGTGACGTCGGCGTGGGGGGTGGGACTTCCTGCTTCGCGTGCCGCTGGGCCAAGGGACAGAGCCCGCTCCTCCAGGCTGGTGGGGCGGTGCGATGAGGCGGCTTCTGGGCCATACGTCAGCACGTGGGGTGGCGCCGCACCCCTGAGGATCCCGGTCCACGCGGAGGAGTGGGGCTTTTCACCGCCGCCGCCGCCGCCCTCGGACCTCTCCCGGGATACTTCACATTTCCCTAGGGACGGGAGCCCGAGGGGTCCGTTCGGCCCTCTTCCTCTCGCTGGGCCGACACCCCGCTGTAGGACCGTAACCCTTAGTCCCAATGCCTCCGTAAGCGGAGTTGAGTGGGTGCCTGTGGTTGGAGCTGTGGAGGTGTCCCCGGTGGCGAGCGCGGCCAGAACTGCGGTCACTTAAGTTTTCCGTGTGCGGGTTGCAAGGAGCGTGCGTGCGTCTGGTATGTAACCTCTCTTTCTGGGGACGGTGTCTAATTATGTAATTATGTTTATTTCTCTGTGCAGGTATAATTTGGCTTCCTGAGATTCTGCCTTAGCAAGAAAGGAGTGGGAAATACCCTTGGAAAGAAAACTAAAACAGTAAGAAAGCCAAAACTTATTTTTACATGGTTGTCAGCACATTTACCGATATGGACACTTTTCCCAATAATTTTCCTCCTGGTGGAGACAGTGGATTGACAGGTTCTCAGTCGGAGTTCCAGAAAATGTTAATTGATGAAAGGTTACGATGTGAGCATCATAAAGCTAATTATCAGACACTGAAGGCTGAACACACAAGGTAAATTACTTAAATCTAGAAGTGGGGTTTGGCTCAAAATTGAATTCTCTTTAAAAAAAACCAGGTTGCAGAATGAACATGTAAAGTTACAAAATGAACTCAAGCACCTGTTTAATGAAAAGCAAACTCAGCAGGAAAAACTTCAGCTCCTGCTTGAAGAACTAAGAGGAGAATTAGTAGAGAAAACTAAAGATTTAGAAGAAATGAAACTGCAGGTGAGAAAATATATTTGAGTTTTGAGTTAGTATTTTATATTGTTTGCATTTCTCTACATATTAGATATTAACTCCACAAAAATTGGAATTGCTAAGAGCCCAAATACAACAAGAATTAGAAACTCCAATGAGAGAACGTTTTAGGAATCTAGATGAAGTAAGTAACTTATGTTGTTTACTATGCATTTAATAAATCTATGATAAATGCATTCTCCCTTTAGGAGGTAGAAAAGTATAGAGCTGTATATAATAAGCTTCGCTATGAACATACATTTCTCAAGTCAGAATTTGAACACCAGAAGGAAGAGTATGCACGTATTTTAGATGAAGGAAAAATAAAATATGAATCAGAGGTAAGTGATTGATTATACGAGTTTCTTTGTTAACCTTGTATGCTTTCTTTAAAATTATTATTAGATTGCAAGACTGGAGGAAGATAAAGAAGAACTACGTAACCAGCTGCTTAATGTTGATCTCACAAAAGACAGCAAACGAGTGGAACAACTTGCTCGAGAAAAAGTCTATTTGTGTCAAAAATTAAAAGGTTTAGAGGCTGAAGTAGCGGAATTAAAGGCTGAAAAGGAGAATTCTGAGGCTCAGGTGGAAAATGCCCAAAGAATACAGGTGCGGCAGTTGGCTGAGATGCAGGCTACAGTCAGATCCCTGGAGGTAAGATTCTAATTACTTCCCAGTAGAGTATGATGAATTTTAAACTATTTTGTTTGTATGAAAGGCTGAAAAACAATCAGCTAATTTACGGGCAGAACGTTTGGAAAAAGAGCTACAATCAAGCAGTGAACAAAATACCTTTTTAATTAATAAATTGCATAAAGCTGAACGAGAAATAAATACATTGTCCAGTAAAGTAAGTTGTTTTATGTTTCTGTTTCATTCTTTCAATAGTAATTTCAGTTTTTAATTATCAACAGGTAAAAGAACTTAAACATTCAAACAAACTGGAAATAACAGACATCAAACTGGAGACAGCAAGAGCTAAGAGTGAGCTAGAAAGAGAAAGGAATAAGATTCAAAGTGAACTGGATGGTAATATGTGATTTCCCTTGCTGCTGCTGCTGTATAGTACACTTTTCTCCTTGAAAAACACTAGGATTACAGTCAGACAATGAAATTCTCAAAGCAGCTGTTGAACATCACAAAGTGCTCTTAGTAGAAAAGGATCGTGAATTAATACGTAAAGTACAAGCTGCCAAAGAAGAAGGTTATCAAAAACTTGTGGTATTACAAGATGAAAAGTAAGTACTTAATTACCTTAGTTTGACTTAAATCTTGTAACATAATTATGATCTCTTGTTTTAGGTTAGAACTCGAGAACAGATTAGCAGATTTGGAGAAAATGAAAGTGGAACATGATGTCTGGAGGCAATCTGAAAAGGATCAGTATGAAGAGAAATTGCGGGCTTCACAGATGGCAGAAGAGATCACCAGGAAGGAGCTTCAGAGTGTTAGGTTATATATACATATATATTTAAAGTTTTTCAAATAATGCCTTTTGTTGGGTTGTGATTTTTAGGTTAAAACTTCAGCAACAAATTGTGACTATTGAAAATGCAGAGAAGGAAAAAAATGAAAATTCTGACCTAAAACAGGTATGATTTTAGCGAAGATTTTCCTTTTATTTGCTTTAATTTATCTTCTTTCTTCTCTTTTAAGCAAATCAGTAGTTTGCAGATCCAAGTGACTTCACTTGCACAGTCAGAGAATGACTTGCTGAATTCAAACCAAATGCTGAAGGAAATGGTGGAGAGATTAAAACAAGAATGCCGAAATTTTAGAAGCCAAGCTGAAAAAGCGCAACTAGAAGCTGAAAAGTAGAGTTTGCTCTTTATGTACAAACTATTTTACTTCCATGTTTTACATACATTCTTCTGACAGGACATTGGAAGAGAAACAGATACAGTGGTTGGAAGAAAAGCATAAGCTTCATGAGCGTATCACAGACAGAGAAGAAAAGTACAATCAAGCTAAGGAGAAACTGCAGCGAGCTGCAATTGCCCAGAAAAAGGCAAGTGGTTCTTATTAAAGTGATCTCTGGCCATTAACATACTTGTTCATATTTCTCTTTTTAGAGAAAATCTCTTCATGAAAACAAATTGAAAAGACTACAAGAGAAAGTAGAAGTCTTGGAGGCAAAGAAAGAAGAATTGGAAACAGAAAATCAGGTCTTAAATAGGTAATGTGTTTGTATGTGTATCTTCCCCATGTATGTTAAAGAAACATTTCTTTTTCTTTTTAAGACAAAATGTTCCTTTTGAAGACTATACAAGGCTTCAAAAAAGACTAAAAGATATACAGAGAAGACATAATGAATTTCGAAGTCTAATTTTGGTTCCTAACATGCCTCCAACAGCATCTATCAATCCTGTTAGCTTTCAGTCATCAGCCATGGTTCCAAGCATGGAACTACCATTTCCTCCTCATATGCAGGTATGAGCATTTATTTTAGGGGGAAAAAAAAACTTTTGCTATGCTTTCTCTACATCATTTTAAGGAGGAACAACATCAAAGGGAACTCTCTCTACTTCGCAAAAGACTAGAAGAACTGGAAACAACACAAAGAAAACAACTAGAGGAACTTGGATCTTCCGGAGAATGATGTTCTTGGAGAACAGGCAGATCAAAAGAGGTGAAGTTGGTGACTCAGTAAAACTTGACATTACCTATAAAATATATTTCTAATTTTATTTCAGGGCCGAATGAAAGTCAAGAGAAAAGCCTAGTTCTTATACCAACCTGAATTAAAGAGAGAAGAAACAAGAAAGAAAATTCAGTTTCAGAAGTTCCGTAGAAGCAGCATGAGGCCAGTTAGAAGTGCAAGTCTGAGGGAAACTTCTGATCTAAGCTTCTTTCCAAGCCAGAGTCAGCAGCCCTGGGACATTCTGCCTGACGTTCCCCTTTGAGCTGCGCTTGCCCATCCAGCCTCCCCTCTTCACTCTGCTCCCCTTTTCCTTTCCCCACAAAGATCCATAAATCACAGCTTCCTGGATCAAGGGATCTGCTACTCTAACAGAAGAGTAAGGGGTGGAGGACAGGGTAACGAGAGCCTTTTTCCATTTAAAAAAAAAAAAAAGTAATGGAGATAATTTTCTCAAATTTAGGTTTCTCTCACCAATTTTTCTATACTTGCTAGCATTTGCTAACGTTTTGTCCATCCTAGAATCAAGTATGAAGAGCTGTCTGATTTAGCCCAAGATAACTGATTTTAGTATTCACAGTATTTGCGGGTGCAGGGTTGGGGGTGGGGGTGGGTGTTGTGTGTTGGCAAAGAGCCCCATGAGTTTCAGACTTGTAAATAGTGGCAAGGCATTTCCATTGCTGTGTCCCAGAAGGGGAGGAAAGAGGCCAACCTGTTTGTGGGTTTGTGGGAGGGAGGATTCTGGTTCCTATTCTCTACTATGTCAAGCTCTAGATTAAAGGCCAACAAACTTTCTGCAAAGGGCCAGAAAGTATTTAAGACTTAAAACTCATATGATCTCTGTGACAACTACTCCACTCTGCACTGTAGCAGGAAAGCAGCTATAGACAATAAGGAAATGAACAGGTGTTCCAATAGAACTTTATAAAAATAGGCAGAGGGGCCACATTTGGCCCACAGGCTGTTGTTTGCTGGTCCCTGCTCTAGATAACAGTACCTTCAAATGGAATGCTAACTTTGACAATAGCAACAAGACAAATCTGGAAAATGCTTTCTATCTCCGCCATGACTTGTGATAAAATTTACCATTCTCTGAGGGGTACAAATATAAATAATGATCCTAACAATAACATAATAGAGTCACATTTGAGCTATAAAGAAAAAAAGTAAATACTTTTATATTTAGATAACTAAATTATTTTCTAATTCCAAGATTACAGGCATGAGAAGAAAGTGTATGAAGAGGAAAGTCATTTAAAGCACCCATTACATGTTAATTTTTCATTTTCCATGACTTGCCATCAACGAGGGAATGACTTACCTAAAATGATTGTAAAAAGTGGTTTCACTCTTTGATCAGGAAGCTCAGAACACTAACTATGAAGTTAGTAATGGTTTCAGTACTATTGCAAGTCATAATGGAAATGATTTGCACTATGGTAGAGAGAAAAATAAAAAGCTCAAGAATTGTTAATTAACTTCACTGTTTCTCCACAAATGGTAGGAGTATTAAAAACAAGATTGCTGAAGTGCAAACATCAGGATTTAATGAACAATGGAATGTAATTGAAGTAACAGAGAATGACTTAATCGGGACAGTGGGTTGTTTAATTACGGGGCTAATGGATCTTCTGCAAGGACAAACTAAATGGAACAGAAGCAGCCAGCACTGGTAGGCAGAGCACTGTTAAAGGAAGTATACTAGTAAGAAACTCCTGGTGGAGACACCTAGGGCTCTGTTGTATATGAGATATTTTATTAAACGTAATTGTCCCAAAATGGTAACTGCTAGAGAAAGAGACAGACTGGGGTAGGCTGGCATAAACCTTCAATAAATCAAATTGGAGGCATTAATATTTCTGCAGGCATGTACTTGTGCTTTTTCAAGAATTTCTAATAATCTTGAAAACTTTCTTATAGATAGGAGAATGAAGGCAATAATATTTTTGTCGGAACAGTTTTCCAGGGTGCCAAGATGCTCTCTCTCAGATACAGCAGATTGGCAAGCTCGTTTTCTAAGAGTTCAAAAAACCATTTCACACTTAACTTTGATTACAAGTCAACCTTCTCTTGCTAATTCAGCACGCTTGCTACGAGTTATTGGTTTTTCTCATCTCTTCCTGAAAGTGAAGCAAATGTCCCTTCTCCCATGTGAAATCCTCAAACTTTCACTAACTCCTCCAAAGTTCCACTCTTGACAAAACGTAAGCTGAGTGAGTCTGAGATACTCCATCAACAAAATCAAACATGTTCAAAATTTTGCAAAGGGGAAAAAAACCCAGCAGAGCAATAGGTCTTATTATCGGCCGGATGCAGTTGCTCACACCTGTAATCCCAGCACTTCGGGAGGACAAGGCAGGTGGATCACTTGAGGCCAGGAGTTCAAGACCAGGCTAGCCAACACGGCGAAAACCCGTTTCTACTAAAAATACAAGCATTAGCCTGGCATGATGGCAGGTGCCTATAATCCCAGGTATTTGGGAGGCTGAGGCAGGAGAATCGCTTGAACCCCAGAGGCGGAGGTTGCAGTGAGCCAAGACTGCGCCACTGCACTCCAGCCTGCACTAGAGTGGTATTCCTTAAATTAAAAAAAAAAAAAAAAAAAAAAAAGGTCTTATTCTCTTCCAGCTGTCTGATCTGAATTCCTAGATATTAAGGAAAGACTAAAGTCCTGTGTGTGCACAGCCCTACCCCTGGTGCTGACATTAGGGAGGATGCAGATATCAGGGCATTCTGTCTCACTGTTGCCTCATTAAACACCAGCCTGGAATGCTTGATAGAGAAGGATGGTTTCTTATGGTCCTGGAGGAAGTATGGCTCTAGGGGACTTTGCTTGGATTTTTGGCAAGACAGAGGAATTTTCTTCTCAATATGCAAGAAGAGAACATTACTTCCCAGGGCCTCTTTGTTAGTGTCATGATTTCATGTATAAGAAATTGGCAAGATGCCTTTATGTTCTAGAAAATCCCCCACACCTCAGGGAGAACACATCCTCATCTGAGAGGTGTGAAAGCTAACTTTTAGATTGCTATATGAGGTGCTGTGCTTCTGAGCATTTAGCTGAACACGAGTGTGGGGGCCTTTTTTCCAAACGTGTCCCTGCCTTGGCACCAGGTTCTGTCATTTCAAGTGGTTCGTGAGGATGCTCTTGATTTCCGACTTTCCTTTCCTTGAAAGAATCTGCCCCCAACCTCCCACCTCCCCAGCACACAAGGACACACAGAATCAGTTTGTTCACCGCACCTTGGTTTTCAATTACATAAACCACCTCAGGCAAATTTGGGAAATCAAGTCCTAAAATGGCTGGGTGTACATGCTTGGGAGGGGTAGGTGGGGGAAGTGAAAAAGAAGGGGAGGAGGGAAGGGAGGAAGAAAGAAAATTAGAAATATGGTGGTTCAGGCTGGGGGAAATGCCTGAAAGGAAATGAAAAACTTAAATTTTTTATATTGACCTTCTGCTAACAGTTTGTCACACAAGCATAGAACGGATCATGTGCCTTCTCTGCAGCTTCTCGTACAACTGCCAACCATGAAAGGGGGGCTGGGCCAGGCCCCATAAGAGGCACTAACAATCATTTTTAAAGGCAAGGCCCCTAAAAACAAGTGGCCCATTCCTTTTCAAGGCTCAAATCTTATGTACCGGCAAATCTGAATTTGAAAAGGAAGATTTATGTGGATTTCTGAAATCATGATTTTCCATTACCCTTTTCCCCAGGGGCTATAAAGAAAAAAAAATTTCAAGAGTCGACATGAATTCCTTCAGCATCAAGTAACATTATGATGATGAGTCGAGTGTTAACAAATCAGAAACACATGGTCTTAATTGACTGTGAAATAAATAATGTTTCGAAATGAAAGGGAGAAAACACGTTCAGATGTAAAGCATTAAAAAGGCTTCAAAACCTCAAAAGTTGCCTCAGACATCTGACCTCTTCCTGATTCCAACCCATCTTCTCCTTTCCTGTCTTTCCTGTTTGGGTCCGGTGTTGTCTCATGACTGAAATGCTGGAGGATTCCCGACTATAATCATTTGCAAATATTTCTCTTTGGAGACCTTTGGGGCTTCTAAAACGTCTTAAAGTAAAGGCATGAACATCTTCTAGGTTAGGAATAACAAGCCCAGGATCAGCGAAAGGTGAGTCAACAGGCCCTGTGCAAAGTTTGTCTCTTGTTCTCCAAGATACCCAGTGGTGTCCAGGCTGAACACACATCAGAGATATCTGGAAGGTTTACAAAATACATCCACGCCTGGGCTCCCTCCCCAGAGATTCTGATTCAGTCAGTCCCGAGGGAAAGCCCGGGCACTGGTATATTTGCACCTGCATTTTAAACAAGGGTTCAATGAGATCTGGATCAAATGGAATAAAGTTTTAGGTAGCACTCACATGCCTGGCAATGTTCTAAGTGCTTTTTATAATACTGACTCTTAATCCTCAAAACACCTCATGAGATGGGTAGGAACCATGACCATCATTTCCATTTCACATGTGAGGAGAATGAGGCATAGAGAGGTTTAGAAACTTGCCCAACATTACACAGCTAACCAGTGGCAGAGGCAGGATTCCAAAATGTCTGGCCCCAGAGTCCATGCTGTTAACCACTCTACCAACAGTTGTTAAGCAGCACCCGCAGCATCAGGAAGCTGGTTAGGGAAGTGAATTCTCAGGCCACAGCCTGGATTTACTGCATCGGAAACTCCAGCATGCTGCCTAGCGACTGGTGTTTAGTGAGCTTTCTGGGCGATTCTGCTAGATGCTCAAGTTTGAGAACCAATGCAGCCCACTCTCCGGCCTCTCAGATGTGGATGGGTGTATTGATACAATTCAGAACGCTGAGAAGTGTTGACTTTCAGCTCAGCTTCCCGCTCTCGGATGGCAGCTGTGCATGGTGCCATCTTTGATGGAGAAGTGAGCCGCATCTGGCAGTGGCAGAAAACTTGAAACAGCTGACCTACGGACTATTCTCCCACCAGAGGACATAACCATAACACGCTCCACGGCAAAGTGGTGCCTTCTCCAATTAGGGAATGAATTCTTCCCAGATGACACTGCAGTCCCCACCATCCAGAGCAAAGCCACAGAAGACTCAGCTCTCTTAATGAGCAATTCCCAAACCCCACTGTAATCTTTTCCTCCTCCACTAACGAGATCGTGAAGAAGCCCAGAATCTTCATAAAGCTAAAGATCAAACCAAAACACAGCAATCTCTTCTCCAAGTCTCTACTAACAGAAAAGCATAGAAAATTCCTAATTCTAAAGTTACCTTCCCTGCTTGGCTCCCTCTCTGAAATTCCCAAATGTGCCCCAAACTGGGCTTTCTTTCTTTCTTTAGGAAGAGCATGGGGTGGGTGCGGTGGGGATGAATTAGAAAGAAGTTCTCAAGCGGGTGAAACCCTCCAGCAGCTAGGCAATCATCTTCCTGTAGTGATTTACAGCGTTCCTCTAAAAATATCTATGAGATCACAGTACATTAAGTGCATGACACCAAACATTTGTAACTAATCCATGAAAATAAAGGGCGTCACGTTGCATGGGGAACGTGGTGGAATTTGTCTTGTGTTATCATTCTA